TCTGCCAGGTTCCAAGGTCTATGCTTCTTCCACAGCCCTGAAGGGGCTGTGGAGTCCCGAAGGTGGAGGAGGGGACCAAGGAAAGGGGCAGCCCTGAGGATGGGTATCCCTAGCCAGCCTGGTGGGGCAGCCCATGGATATTGGGCTCTGGGCTGAAGAATTAATTTTGGTGGCCAAAGTGCCTTCTGGCGTCCACTCTGACATAACAGTAGGGGCCACCTGAGTTCCTCAGAGCCTTCCACACTGCATCACGAACACGGGTACTCTGACGTGCTCCAGCTGACGTCGGTGTCTGGTGTGATAGATGCCCTGGCTGTTGGCAGGGGAGGGGGCGGACGCTGCTGCCGCCCAAACCTCTAGGGGGTAGCACAACCCCCAAAACCGCCCCCGCCAGCCCCTTCGCGATCTGCAGGCGCAGAGAACCGCGGGTGGAGCCCCACACGTGGGTCCGCAGGGCGGAGGGCGGGGACAGCGCGGCGCCGGACTACAAGTTCCACAATGCCCCGGGCCGCGGCGGCGGGGAAGGAGGGGTGCTTCAGGTGCCTGCGACCTCCGCGCCTCCCGCCCGGAAGTGCCCGAGGGGCCGCGATGGAGCTGGGGGAGCCGGGCGGTGAGTCCCCGCGCCGTGACCGCGCCCACCCCGCCGCCCAGGGCCCCGGTCGGGCCGGGATCGCCGTGCCCTCCTGCGGCTTCGGGGGGCGGGAAGGTGGGAGGGGTGATGAGAGGTGGGGGTGGGGAACGTGAAGTCTCGGATTCCGGGCGGGATCTGGGGTCAGGCAGCCCGGGGGGCTTGGAGAGACTTCCAGAGGAGGCGCGGAGTTAGTCCTCCGCGGAGTGGGGTTGAGGGGACCTGGAGGGGGCCGAGCTGGGTGGGTGGTGACGCTCGGTGGCTCCAGATTGCCCAGGGGCGGAGTTTGACGTTTGCTGTGGGGGAAGCCTGGGAAGCAGTCCTGTGCCGCGGGTGGGGTTTAGGTGAACCGTAACGCGGGGGGCGGGGGTGGGGGCACAGAGGCTCTACCCCCACCTCTTAGAAACTTTAGCAGCGGAGTAGATGAGCCTGGGGTGAAGTCGGTGAAGGAGTAGACACACTGGGGTGAAGTGGGCAGGAGAATAGATACGCTTGGGGGTGAAGTTTGGTTGGGGTGAAGTTTAGGAGAGGCGTTGCTTAGGCCCTTACCTTGGGATAGGGTTTGGGTGAGTTGGGAGCTGGTTGAAGACCTCGAGCTCAGATGACAGAAAGTTAGGACTTGGGATTCGGCGATGGGAAGGGGCACCCGGAGGCAAGTTTGGGGCGACTGGGAGGCAGAGAAGCCCGGGCCTCACGGGCTCTTTGTGCCTCTCCAGCTCGGTAGCGCGGCGGGCAAGGCAGGCGCCATGACCCTGATTGAAGGGGTGGGTGATGAGGTGACCGTCCTTTTCTCGGTGCTTGCCTGCCTTCTGGTGCTGGCCCTTGCCTGGGTCTCAACGCACACCGCTGAGGGCGGGGACCCACTGCCCCAGCCGTCAGGGACCCCAACGCCATCCCAGCCCAGCGCAGCCATGGCAGCTACCGACAGCATGAGAGGGGAGGCCCCAGGGGCAGAGACCCCCAGCCTGAGACACAGAGGTCAAGCTGCACAGCCAGAGCCCAGCACGGGGTTCACAGCAACACCGCCAGCCCCGGACTCCCCGCAGGAGCCCCTCGTGCTACGGCTGAAATTCCTCAATGATTCAGAGCAGGTGGCCAGGGCCTGGCCCCACGACACCATTGGCTCCTTGAAAAGGTAAGTAGGTCAAGAGGCAGGAGCAATGCTAACTGCTCTCTTACCCAGGTCCCTCTCTCCTCAGGACCCAGTTTCCCGGCCGGGAACAGCAGGTGCGACTCATCTACCAAGGGCAGCTGCTAGGCGACGACACCCAGACCCTGGGCAGCCTTCACCTCCCTCCCAACTGCGTTCTCCACTGCCACGTGTCCACGAGAGTCGGTCCCCCAAATCCCCCCTGCCCGCCGGGGTCCGAGCCCGGCCCCTCCGGGCTGGAAATCGGCAGCCTGCTGCTGCCCCTGCTGCTCCTGCTGTTGCTGCTGCTCTGGTACTGCCAGATCCAGTACCGGCCCTTCTTTCCCCTGACCGCCACTCTGGGCCTGGCCGGCTTCACCCTGCTCCTCAGTCTCCTGGCCTTTGCCATGTACCGCCCGTAGTGCCTCCGCGGGCGCTTGGCAGCGTCGCCGGCCCCTCCGGACCTTGCTCCCCGCGCCGCGGCGGGAGCTGCTGCCTGCCCAGGCCCGCCTCTCCGGCCTGCCTCTTCCCGCCGCCCTGGAGCCCAGCCCTGCGCCGCAGAGGACTCCCGGGACTGGCGGAGGCCCCGCCCTGCGACCGCCGGGGCTCGGGGCCACCTCCCGGGGCTGCTGACCCTCAGCCCGCACTGGGAGTGGGCTCCTCGGGGTCGGGCATCTGCTGTCGCTGCCTCGGCCCCGGGCAGAGCCGGGCCGCCCCGGGGGCCCGTCTTAGTGTTCTGCCGGAGGACCCAGCCGCCTCCAATCCCTGACAGCTCCTTGGGCTGAGTTGGGGACGCCAGGTCGGTGGGAGGCTGGTGAAGGGGAGCGGGGAGGGGCAGAGGAGTTCCCCGGAACCCGTGCAGATTAAAGTAACTGTGAAGTTTTCACTCTTGCAGTGTGTCTGAGTGTGTGCGGGCTG